CGGGTGCAGTGGCTCACTCCTGTAATCCCAGCACTTTGGGAGGCTGAGGCAGGCAGATCACGAGGTCAGGAGTTCGAGAGCAGCCTGGCCAATATGGTGAAGTCCCATCTCTACTAAAAATACAAAAACTAATCGGGCGTGGTGGTGTGCACCTGTAGTCCCAACTGCTCAGGAGGCTGAGGCAGGAGAATCACTTGAACCCAGGAGGCGGAGGTTGCAGTGAGCCAAGATTGTGCCACTACACTCCAGCCTGGGCAATAGAGGGAGACTCCGTCTCAAGGAGAAAAAAAAAACACACACACACACACACACACACACACACACACACATTTTAGCCTTGATGGATATAAAGTAATAGTAAAGACTCTTTATCAATATGTAAATGGATTACATTATACATTGTTTAATTTAGTCTATGCTTCTGCCCCCTTGAACGGTGTTAATGAACATCTGTCCATGTCAGTACATTTAGATGAACTTAATACTTTACAACATTTAACTTGTTTCTGAATTTGTCATGTTATAAATTATACTGTAATAAACATCTTTTCTTATGTATCTTTTTTTTTCTTTTTTTTTGAGACAGAGTCTCGCTCTGTCACCCAGGCTGGAGTGCAATGGTGCGATCTTGGCTCACTGCAACCTCCATCTCCCAGGTTCAAGCGATTCTCCTGTCTCAGCCTCCCAAGTAGCTAGGATTACAGGCATCCACCCCTACGCCCGGCTGATTTTTTGTATTTTTAGTAGAGACGAGATTTCACCATGTTGGCCAGGCTGGTTTCGAACTCCTGACCTCAAGTGATCCACCTGCCTTGGCCTCCCAAAGTGCCAGGATTACAGGCGTGAGCCATCACGCCCGGCCTTTTCATGTATATCTTTACATGATTGTCTGTTTTCTCAAGTAAGTTCCTAGAAGTGAAATTGCTGAGTCATAGGGTCTGCAAATTAAATTAGATCTGCAGTTATGTTCTCTCAGAAATGTGTGTATATAAGTTGAGTATCCCTTATTAGAAATGCTTGGGACCAAAAATGTTTCGGATTTTGGATTTTTTCAGATTTGGGGATATTTGTGTATATGTATAATATCTTCAGGATGAGACCCACATCTAAACACGATATTGATTTATATTTCATATCCACCTTAATACGCATAGCCTGAAGGTAATTTTATACAGTATTTTACATTATTCTGCACATGAAGCAAGTTTGTCTTAAGTACTTATGTGAAATTTTCCACTCATGCTCGCATCCTGTTGAACTCAAAAAGTTTCCAGTTTTCGAGTATTTCATATCTTCAGATTAGGGATGCTCAACTTGTATTATTCTGTCTTCCGGCATCTACTGCGACTAATTAGAAGTTCATCAATCTAGTTATTCCTTTGTAGATTATGGCTCTTTTCTCTCTGATTGTTTTAAAGATAAAATATTTGTCTTTGGTACTCTGCAGTTTCACTACAATACATCTAGGTGCAGATTTCTTTTTATTTTTCTCTTCAGAACTCTGTGTGTGTGTGTGTGTGTGTGTGTGTGTGTGTTTTCAGTATATTATAAAGAAACATTGTCAGTTTCTCAACCATTATCTCTTTGAATTTTGCCTTTCCCTTATTCTTTCATATCTTTCTACAAGTCCTCTATTAGATGCAGTAGTATTTTCATTCTGTTTCTCATTTTCTCTTCCATATATTCCATTGCTTTATAAGCTCTGCTGCTTTCTGGTTGCTATTCTCTTATCCATCTTCCAGTTCACCTTTCTCTGTAGTCTCAAGTACCTTCTGCTGTTTAACCTATTCATTGATTGTTACATTTTATGATGATATATTTTCTAGAAGTCTTAATTGATTCTTTTTCAAATTTTGCCTTTTCACTTTATATCTTATTGTTATGATTTCCTTTTATCTCCACAGTCATTTTAAATATTTTTATTTTATAGCTTCTTTCAGGTTCTGTTCTCTTACATTCTTAGATATTAATCATCTAATTAATGTTCCTGATCTTTACTCATGGTGGATTATTTCTTTGTGCTTTTGAATTTTATTTAACATGAGCTCATTTTCAACATGATGTTATTTGTTTTTCATTTTTTAACTCTAGAAATCCTTTGCTTCCTGGGTTAAAGAAATAAGATTCCATAGCAGTTTTACTTTTGTTTCTGCCAGGAATCCTATGGTATCACCAGCCTCAGACCAATTTTTTTGTTAATTTCTATTTTAAGTTTCTTTTCTACACCTGTAGTGTAAATTTGGATTCCACACCTGTGCATGGTGCGGGCTCGTGTCTTTAATTTTGTAAGGGAGATGTTTCCTTCCCACTCATGGCTCTAGTGAATTTCAGTTCTTGTGGCTTCTATGTGGCAATGGATAGAGATTTAGCTGCTTTTTTCTAGTAAGGAAGGACCTTCCAGAATCTCTGCTTTATGCAACTATTTCATTTAAATAAAATGTCTTTCTGATGTGGTCCTATAATGTGTCTTCTTTCCACATAGTATTAAAACCCCAGCTCCAGTATGTCTAGTTCTGATAACTATATCTCTCTCCTTCCAAACTCTTCTCCCCCACATATCACCACAGTATTTTAACTTAAACACTTATTATAGTGGCTTTTAATTCTGTCTTTGTTTCTGGCACCAGGGAATTTTTTTCTTGCAAGCTCTGCTGTTACAAAACAAAGTCAATCATTTTTTCATTATTTCTGGTTTTTCATAACAGAAGAGGTTCTGAACTAGCTCAGTACACTATCATTCTGGAACTGAAGCCAAGTTTTTTTCTCCCAAAAGTAAGACTTAAATTTTCCTAAATGTGCTTTTGGTATCTATTGAGATAATAGTATAAGTAGTCTCCATTAACTATTAATATAATGGAAGTACATTAATAAGTTTAGTTTAAAGTGAGATACCAGTAATAAATCCAGCTCTATAGTTTGTATACTCCGTTTCCTAATCTTTTATTCAAAATTTTTGTGCCAGTTTTTTTAAAGTAAATGCTCTTGGTATATAGGTATTTTGTTTGCTTTATTTGCATGTTAGATTTTTACATCAGAAAATGATAGCCTTTTTTTTCTGAATTTTTTTTTATGTTAGCCTGTGTTAGTTTGTTCTTGCATTGCTATAAAGAAGTACCCAAGACTGGGTAATTTAGAAAGAATAAGGGTTTAATTGGCTCCTAGTTCTGCAGGCTGTACAGGAAGTATGTTGCCAAGCATCGGCTCACCTTTTGGTGGGGCTTCAGGAAGCTTACAATCATGGCCGAAGGCACAGGGGAAGCCAGTGTGTCACATGGCAAGAGCGGAAGCAAGGGAGGAGGAAGTTTTAAACAGCCTGATCTCATGACAACTCAATCATGAGAACAGTGCCAAGGCAGGGGGCACTAAACCATTCATAAGAAATCCACCCTCATGGTCCAGTCGCCTCCCACCAGGTCCCATCTCCAACACTGGGGATCATAATTCAACATGAGATTTAGAGAAGACAGCATCCAAACTATATTATTCCGCCCCTGCCTCTCAAAATCTCATGTTCTTCTCACATTTCAAAATATAATCATTCCTTCCTAATAGTCCTCCAAAAGTTTCAGCTCATTTCAGCGTCACTCAAAAGTCCAAAGTATCATCTGAGTTAAGCCAAGTCCCCTTTACCTATGAGTCTGTAAAATCAAAACAAGTTATTCACTTTCAAGATACAATGGGGGTACAGGCATGGGGTAAACATTCCCATTCCAAAAGGGAGAAATTGGCCAAAAGAAAGGGGCTACAGGCTTCATACAGGTTTAAAACCCAGTAGGGCAGTCATTAAATCTTAAAGCTCCAAAATAATCTCCTTTGACTCCATGTCCCGCATCCAGGCCTTTGAGCAGCCCTGCCTGTGTCTGCAGGGTTCAGCCACGGCAGGTGTTCTCGTGGGTTGGAGTTGAGTGTCTGCAGCTTTTTCTAGCACAAGGTGTAAGCTGCTGGTGGACCTAACATTCTAGGGTCTGGAGGACGGGGGTCCCTTTCCCCAGCCCCACTAGGCAGTGCCCCCATGGAGACTCTGTGGGGCCTCCAACTCCACATTTTCCCTCCCTACAGCCCTAGTAGAGGTTTTTTTGTGAGGGCTCTGCCCCTGCAGCAGGCTTCTGCCTGGCCACCCAGACTTTCTCATACATCCTCTGAAATCTAGGTGGAGGCTGCCAAGCCTCCTTCACTCTTGCACTGTGCACACCTGTAGGCTTAACACCATAGACACTGCCAAGGTTTAAGGTGGCATACATTCTCCAAAGCAGCAGCAGCCCGAGTTGTTCTTGGGGCCCTTTGAGCCATAGCTGGAGCGGCCTGGATTCAGGGAGCAGTGTCCTGAGCTGTGCAGGGCTGGGCCTGGCCACCTGAACCATTATTTCCTCCTGGTTTCTGAGCCTGTGATGGGAGGGGCTGCTGCAAAGATCTCTGAAATGTCTTCGAGGCCTTTTTCCCATTGTCTTGGCTGTTCGCACTTGGCTCCTTTTTAGTTGGGCCAATCTCTAGCAAGTGGTGAGTCCACTTGCTTGAATTCCTCTCCCGAAAAAGCCTTTTCTTTCTCTGCCACATGGCCAGACTGCATGTTTTCCAAACTTTTATAGTTCTACTTCCCCTTTAAATATAACTTCCAACATTAAGTCATTTCTTTGCTCCAACATCTGAGTATAGGTTGTTAGAAACATCCAGTCCACATCAGAAATTTCTTCTGTCAGATGCCCTAAATCATCACTCTTAAGTTGAAACTTCCACAGATCCCCAGGGCATGAACACAATACAGCCAAGCTCTTTGCTAAGGCATAACAAGGCTGACTTTGCTCTGGTTCCTATAAGTTCTTGATTTCCATCTTAGTTTTTATCACCTTGGCCTTCCCTGTCCATATCACTATCAAGATTTTGATTATAACCATTTAACCAGTCTCTAAGAATTTTCAGATATTCCCTCATCTTCCTGTCTTCCTGAGTCCTGCAAACTCTTCTAACCTCTGCCTGTTACCCAGTTCCCAAGTTGCTTCCACATTTTCAAGTATCTTTATAGTAGTGCCCCATTCCCAGTATCAGTTTTCTATGTTAGACCATTCTTGCATTGCTGTAAAGACATACCCAAGATTAGGTAATTCAGAATGAAAAGAGGTTTAATCGGCTCATGGTTCTGCAGGCTGTACAGGAAGCATGGTGCTGGGCATCTGCTTCGCTTCTGGCGGGACCTCAGGAAGCTTACAGCTATGGCAGAAGGCAAAGGGGGAACCTGGATATCACATAGAGCGGGTGCAAGAGACAGGAGGTGCCACACACTTTTGAACAGCCATATCTCACAAGAACTCACTATCCTGAGGACAGCGCTAAGGGGATGGCACTAAACCACTTATGAGAAATCCGTCTCCATGATTCATTCACCATCAGGCCCCACCTCCAACACTGGGGATCACAGTTCAGAATGAGATTTAGAGGAGATAATGCCCTAACTATATTATAACCTTTTAAAGTAAATTGAAAACTGAAATTTGTCTGGACTTTGGAACAATTTAAATTACACAAAAATTAACCTTTTTTTGGAAAGTTTTAGAAAACTATCCCATCTGGCTTGGTGTACTGGGGAGGGGAAACTAGTCAAGAGCAGTTAACTTCAATCTTTGACAGACTTTGCCATATTTTTATAGTCATTGTTTTGAGGTGTTGTTTTGTTTTTAATATCAAGGCAGCTTGTTTTCTAGAAAATAATTCATCTAATCTAAATCTATAACTTAAGTACAATAGTAATGTTTCTCCCTTGTCCCCTCCCTCCCATTTCTCCCCATTTTCCCTAGTGTTAGAATTGCAAGAGCTTTGTTATTTTATCAGACTTGGTTGAATACCAGCTTTGGTCACAAATGATTAATATTCTACAGTTTTTTAAATTAAAATTATACTTTTCTTCCCTGAATACCACTACAGGAAGGGACCTTGGAGATTTAGTCCATCCCTCATTATTGACTAAGTATCTAGGCTAACAGTATTTATAGGGGGAAAATGTAATATAAACATTGAATATTGATTACACAAAAATTGTAAAGTAACTGGGCAGAGGAGTATAGCAGTGGAGAAGTATGGTGTATATATATATATGGGGTAGGCACTGAGTTCTAAAGCTAAATCTTTATTTTCTCATAAATGGCACTAAACCATTTATGAGAAATTCGCCCCTATGATTCATTCACCACCAGGCCTCACCTCCAACAATAGGTAGGAATGTGGAGAAACAGCTCAGTCTTGACCATGGTTACCTCTACAGAGTAGGAATCAAAGGTGTAGAGGCATGAGGCAGGGAAAGTTTCCCTAATGAGCTTCATAGCACTTGCTGGCTTTTTAAACTGTTTACATGTTTTCTTTCTTAAACATTTTTTAAAGTTTCATTACAGGATAATGCCACAGTAAAATATTTTCTGAACAAAAAATTCATTAAGATGTTTGAAAATCCATCTTTAAACATGCTCTTCAGTTTTTTTGAGGATAGAATGTTGACCATTGTGAAAAAATTAATAATTACTATATAATGTTTTATCCATAATATAACTAATGATATATTTAAATTATATGGTAGGATTTTCTCATTCACACTCAGGTTTTAATTAACGCCAGTACCACAGATGCACCTCACATTTTTCTCTGCAGGTCAGATCTGTCCTTTGAGCGCTAGACCCATATATCACAACTCCCTGTATGATATCTCTATTTGGATGTTTTACAGGTACCCTAGATTCCACAGGTTCAGAAACAAACCTGTAATCCTTCTCTTTGTTTGTGCTCTTTGATTTTTCCCATTGTTTCCTAATTCAGAGACGAGACCACTATCCAGTTGAGCAAATCAGAAATCAACTTTGACACCTCCTTCGCTTTTGCCCCAATTTCTAATTCATCACCAAATTTCTATACATTTTTACTTCCTAAATATCCCTTAAGGTCTTCCACTTCTCTCTACCTAGTCTCCATTGCTATCCACAGTACAGGCTATTACCATTTCCTGGCTGAACTACAGCAGTGGTTTTCTGACTGGTCTTCTCATATATTCTTTTACCCTTTTTCCATACAATAGCCGTTTTTTATACACACATGATTTCTTGATCATGTCACCTTTCCTACCTCTGAGCTTTAAATCCTTCATCGGCTTCCCATTGTTCTTAAGATAAAATCCCCAAATGTTAATGGCCTATAAGGCACTTCATGATTTGGGCCCTACCTATTTTGCTTGATCTTTGCTCTCTACAGTTTTTCCCAATGTACCATGCTCCCATGCTCTGCTTTGGAATGATGTGAAAGAGAAAAACAGTGGCTGTGATAGCCACAAGCGAGATGGCAGGCAGCAGACCGAGTGCAGAAGACGCAGACAGAAGATAAAATAATGAGCAAGTTAAAATAGTTATCTAAATTATAAACGTGTATTTATGTGCCTTTAACCTAGCAATTTCTGTGATCTGCAGGGCAAGGACATTGACTCTAATACTTGTACTATCTCCAGCATGGTATCTCCTGCATACTAGGCACTCATTCAATGTGTGGTTGGTAGATAAATAGATGATGATAGTCCCAGTTTTAAATACTCTTATCTAGTTGCCTCATAAATGCCCAGATTTTCATAAGACCTATATATCCAGTTGCATTCTTTGTTTCTGTTTGTTTTTTTAATCTGGAGACGTGGTCTCGTGTTAAACAGTTAGCTTTTGTATACTCTTATAGTCCTAGAAACATCCACTATGATAAACTGCACTGAATATGAAGCATAACTTGCAGTCTGAGTGAGCCATTAACCAGTGCCTAGTACTCTTCACTGTAATAGTTACTAAGAAATCAAAAATTGTTTACATAATCTTTAAGAAAGGAAAGAATATGGCACATTTTATAAACCGTTCCAATATGTCTACTTATGTTTTGTAGTGCTGTATATACTCTGCTACTATTTAGAAGGAATTAACCCTCCTAGATCATTTTAGCTGGTGGAAGTTTAGATGCCAGAACTTTATACCTATTGCTGCAAACATTTCATAAAGTATGATTTCTTTATTCTTTTTCTCAGGAGAGGGTTTATTTTGCATCTTAACATAGGAAATGTGTCTCTGTTTATTATGAGAAATAATTTTACAGAGTAAATTTATAAGATATTTCTTGGTTTTTGTTTTGAAATTAAGTAAATACCAATTGTTTCAGTAATGTGTTTGGGTTGTCCTTACAAATGACTTACTGCTCCACAAAGGCTACATTTTCAAATAGTTATATTGCTTTCACTCTTAAAGTTTACTTTTGCTGTTTGTAGTATGTGGGTTGATTGACAGTTTGGTTTTTTCCTCTTTCAGCACTTATATTATGTCATTTCACTGTCTTCTGATGCCTCCATTGTTTCTGATGAGAAGTCATCATTTAAATTATTGTCATTCTGTTTCTTTGGCTGTTTTCAAGATTTTCTTTTTGGTTTTCAGGAGTTTGACTATCTTGTGCCTATGTGTAGTCTTTGTTTTTTTCTATTCGGGATTTGCTGATATTTTAAATCTGTAAATTTATATATTTTACTAACAAAATTTTTAGCCATAATTTCTTCAAATTTTTTTTCTACCTCATTCTTTCTCCCCTTTCCTTCTGAATCTCCAATTACAAGTATGTTATGATACCTTGCCACAGGTCCCTAAGGTTCTGTTTCTCTCCTCCCCCTCGCCCACAGTCACTTTTTTATTCATCCTTCAGATTGGATAATTTCTATTGCTTTGTCTTCAAGTTCACTGACTGTCATTTCCCATCCATGGTTAAGTCTACCCAGTGAATTTTTTTCAGTTATTTTATTTTTTAGTTCTTAAATTTTTATTTGCTTTATATATGTATAATTTCCATTTCTTTGCTGAGAGTTCCAGGCATATTTGCACTTAAATCCTTCAGCATAGTTAAAATAGATGCTTTAAAATACTTATGTGCTAATTCTAGCAGCTGGCTCATCTTGGGCTTTGTGTCCATTGGTTGCCTTTTCTCTTGAGTATGGGTCAGTTTTTTTCTGTTTATGTGTAACAATTTTGGATTTTATTTAGAACATTATGAATGCCATGTAGAGACTCTGGATTCTGTATTCCTCCAGTGAGTATTGATGTTTGGTTTGTTATCTGTTTCAAGCCAGATAACTTGACTACACTTAAAGTATAAGCTCTGAAATCGCAGTTCAGTTATTTTAACCTTAGCCTTGCTGCTTGAATGGAATCTGTCGCACATATGTATAGTTTGGAGATCAAAGATAAATACAGAGTTTATACACAGAATTTAGGGCCTCCTCTCTGTGGTTCTCTCCTTCCTGTGATTTACTCACTAAGCTTTCAGCTGTTATGATCATGCCATTGTCTGTCCTTTGGTTCATCAAGCAAGTAAGACTGCAGGTTTTTTATCTGAGTGTTAGCTACCCAAACTAACTGGGACCTGCTCTCTGAGTAAAAGCCATTAAAAAATGGAAAGTTACCCTTGCTGTTTCCTTCTTCCAAGTGCTGACCCCTTTTTCTTCCCTCCACCAATTTGTTTCTTCCTCCTTCAGGTAGTTTTTTATGCATTTCTACTGTTTATAGTTGTTATTCATGAAAGATTTGGTCTGGTAGGCGTTACTCAGCCATCACAGGAAGTAGAACCCATAAAATAAAATTGTACAATTGAAGAATGTTATCATTTGTGTAGGTGATAGTCTTTATTAGAAAAGCAGGCAAGTATGGTGAGAGATTTCAGTGTATGTTTTAATAATGAAATACGTTGAAATTTGTTTTCATGGTTCATCCTCCTTTAAATAATAAAAATGTCTCAATCAGACTATTTGCCTCTCCCTCAAATTGTGTATAAATTTTTTTTTTTCAAATCTAGATCATTTGAAATATGTTTTGGAAGCCTTATAGAAGGAAACTATAAAGAAACCTTATAATAAAATATTCATTTTATTCAACAAATATGTTGCATCTTCTGTGAGCCAGGAATGATCCAGATCCTGGAGATAGAACAGTGAACTTCAGAGTCCTTGATCCCATGGGGCTAATGTTTTGGGGATGGAGAGATAATAAAATATATCTCAGGTATTGATACATGTTATGAAATAAAAGCAGTATGAGGGTGCAATGGTGGGAGATGGGGAAGAGTTATGGCATTATTTAGATAGAGGGATTGGTCAGGGAAACTGTCTCTGAAGAAGTGACATTTGATCAACATTCTTAATGACATAAGAGAAGGGAGTTGCAGGTGGATCTAAGGGAAAACTGTTCCAGTAGTAAAGGAGCAGCAAATCCGATAGCCCTAAGGGAAGAACAAGAGTGACTTCTTTGAGAAATCACCAGACTGCCATTTTGAATTGAGGGAACAAGGAGAGGGTAGAAGATGAAGTTAGAGGGGTGGTAGATAGCCAGGGGCTTTGTTACATTGCATTTTGAACAGGGAAAGTGATGACTCTGATTTACTTTTCACAAAGATCACGCCGCTCAGTAAAGAAAATACTGGGGACGGGAAGAAGTGGTATGTTGGCAAAAAGAAGGAAGGTGGGGAGACCTATTGAGGCCTTTGCAGTAGTAGTCTAGATGAATTATGATGGTGGCTTGGACAAGAGCAGTAACAAGTGGGAAAAATTGGTTAGATTAAGAATACTTTTTGTATATAAGCCAAGAAGTCTTGATGGTAGATTAGATGTGGGATGAGAGACCAACTGGATGAATGGTGGTACCATTTACTGACATGGAAAAGACTGGGAAAGGATTGATTTGGATGGGGGAGGAATTAAGAGTTTGATTTTGGACATACTGAGCTTGAAATAAGTTGATACACAAAAGGAGATGTCAGTTAGCCAGTTGGATATGTTAGTCTCAAGGAAGAGATTGGAGTTGGAGATAATAATTTGCCAAGCACCAGTATATAGATATTATTTAAAGCAATATATTTGAATGAAATTACCTTGAAGATGAATGTAGATATAGTTGAAAGGAAACCATAGATCTGAACTCTACCAGCCACCAACATTCAGATGTCCAGAAAAGGAAAAGGATCCAGCAAAGTAAACTGAGAAGAATCTGCCAGTAAGTAGAAGGAAAGCCAGAAGAGTATAAACTCTCATTAAAATTTTTTTTCTTTCTTTCACAGAAAATGCTTGGACAGAAGAGATGAGTACTATTTCCACTAAGGCCTAGAATTGCCTACTGTACAAATAGTCCTGATCAGGCAATATACGAATGGCCCAAGGAAGCCACCAAATTGATTTTCAGGTTTTACATGACCTGCGACAAAAATTCCCTGAAGTACCTGAAGTTGTTGTATCCAGGTGCATGTTACAGGTCAGTGTTCAATGATTTCTGAATTTGTTAATTTAACATCAATCAATTTATTTTGTTTTCATAGAATAATAATAACCTGGATGCCTGCTGTGCTGTTCTCTCTCAGGAGAGTACAAGATATCTTTATGGTGAAGGAGACTTGAATTTTTCAGATGATTCTGGAATTTCTGGTCTACGCAATCACATGACTTCTCTCAACTTGGACTTGCAATCACAGAACATTTACCACCATGGAAGAGAAGGAAGTAGGATGAATGGAAGTAGGACTCTAACGCACAGCATTAGTGATGGACAACTTCAAGGTGGCCAGTCCAATAGTGAACTATTTCAGCAGGAGCCACAGACAGCACCAGCTCAAGTTCCTCAAGGCTTTAATGTTTTTGGAATGTCCAGTTCCTCTGGTGCTTCAAATTCAGCACCACATCTTGGATTTCACTTAGGCAGCAAAGGAACATCTAGCCTTTCTCAACAAACTCCCAGATTTAATCCCATTATGGTAACTTTAGCCCCAAATATCCAGACTGGTCGTAATACTCCTACATCTTTGCACATACATGGTGTACCTCCACCTGTACTTAACAGTCCACAGGGAAATTCTATCTATATTAGGCCTTACATTACAACTCCTGGTGGTACAACTCGACAGACACAACAGCATTCTGGCTGGGTATCTCAGTTTAATCCCATGAACCCTCAGCAAGTTTATCAGCCTTCACAGCCTGGTCCCTGGACTACTTGTCCTGCATCTAATCCTCTGTCACATACCTCATCTCAACAGCCAAATCAGCAAGGCCACCAGACCTCTCATGTCTACATGCCAATCAGTTCACCTACTACTTCACAACCACCAACCATTCATTCATCTGGTAGCTCACAGTCTTCTGCCCATAGCCAATATAACATTCAGAATATTTCAACAGGACCTCGAAAAAACCAGATTGAAATCAAACTTGAACCCCCACAAAGAAATAATTCTTCAAAACTGCGTTCTTCTGGACCTCGAACCTCCAGCACTTCCTCTTCAGTCAATAGCCAGACCTTAAACAGAAATCAGCCCACTGTTTACATAGCTGCCAGCCCCCCAAATACGGATGAGCTGATGTCCCGTAGTCAACCTAAGGTCTATATTTCAGCGAATGCTGCCACAGGAGATGAACAGGTCATGCGGAATCAGCCCACACTCTTCATATCCACAAACTCTGGAGCATCTGCTGCCTCCAGGAACATGTCTGGGCAAGTGAGCATGGGTCCTGCCTTTATTCATCACCATCCTCCCAAAAGTCGAGCAATAGGCAATAACTCTGCAACCTCTCCTCGAGTGGTAGTCACTCAGCCCAATACGAAATACACTTTCAAAATTACAGTCTCTCCCAATAAGCCCCCTGCAGTTTCACCAGGGGTGGTGTCCCCTACCTTTGAACTTACAAATCTTCTTAATCATCCTGATCATTATGTAGAAACCGAGAATATTCAGCACCTCACGGACCCTACATTAGCACATGTGGATAGAATAAGTGAAACACGGAAACTGAGTATGGGATCTGATGATGCTGCCTACACACAAGGTAATATGAATACTAAAGGTGGGATGGTTTTCTGGGTCCTCATGTTTACTAATGTGTGTTGCAGCTCTTTTGGTACACCAGAAGGCCAGAATGGAACGACTTCAAAGAGAACTTGAGATTCAAAAGAAAAAGCTGGATAAATTAAAATCTGAGGTTAATGAAATGGAAAATAATCTAACTCGAAGGCGCCTGAAAAGATCAAATTCTATATCCCAGATACCTTCCGTAAGTCTTTATGTAACTGTTGTGATCTCTGCGCAAATCTTACTTACATAGAATTATTTTTCAGCTTGAAGAAATGCAGCAGCTGAGAAGTTGTAATAGACAACTCCAGATTGACATTGACTGCTTAACCAAAGAAATTGATCTTTTTCAAGCCCGAGGTAAAGTTCAGTGTATTTGTAGCTGAAATTCAGCATTGATATATTTACTTTTTATATATTTCAGGACCACATTTTAACCCCAGCGCTATTCATAACTTTTATGACAATATTGGATTTGTAGGTCCTGTGCCACCAAAACCCAAAGGTTAGTGTATCCATTAAATGTGAAAACTGTTATACTTATAAAATAATTTTTTTCTTTCTTACAGATCAAAGGTCCATCATCAAAACACCAAAGACTCAAGACACAGAAGATGATGAGGGAGCTCAGTGGAATTGTACCGCCTGTACTTTTTTGAACCATCCAGCCTTAATTCGCTGTGAACAGTGTGAGATGCCAAGGCATTTCTGAGCCAAATGGCCCTGTATCTTCTCTAAAACCACATCTAAAGTTCAAGAAACTAGTCTGTCATCGGGAAAAAGTTTCACTGCTACATAGGATTTTGTCAAATTGAAGGTGTGACAAGATGGTGTTCTGCTAATGTTAAATGTCAGCCCACAGAGCTAATAATACCTCAGTATAATGTCATGAGCAGTTGAAATTCATCACATGAAAAGTAATCTGCTGAAAGACTTGGTTGCCCACTGCCTAACTGTGTACAGTGTTACCAGTGTCCCATTATGGATAATTCTCAATATGTTAACACCTAGGTGTTCCCAATACCTTTTTCCCCTCATGTCACTACTGAATTTTGACAGGAGGAAGGAATAGAATGATAGCTTGTTTTATTTGTAAAGCTTTCAGTGAAACACTACATACACGAAGAAAAGGAACAAGGTTTAACTATTTAAGAACCATTTGCTGCCGCATAGTGCCATTGGATAGGGAAGAACTTCAGAAATCTGTGGTACTCTTGGCCTTGTCTTTGTCTTCCCTGAACGTGTCTCCACTCTGTGAAGCCAGCATCTAGGGGCTAAAGATGCAAAGGAAAGCAGCATGCATTGTCTGTACAAATGTGCAGCGAAATACCCCAAAGCTTTTCCTACTGTACAGATCTCTCGAGTCTGCTTTAAGTGATTTCTTTTCTTCTTGATTATTTTCTTATATTTCTATATGTATAGTGTAATAGCCTTTTGTTAACTAATTTTCTTTTTTCCTTTTAGTAATTAAGCACGATCATGTCCCTTTTTAAGCCTTACCTGAGAGGAACAATGCCTTAAAATAAAAAAGCATTAATGAGATGAAAGTATGCACAGAATAACTTTCCTCTACTTATTCTGTACTTTGCCCTCATGAGTTCCAATGTTGTGTGAAGACAGGCAGATGCTGCACAGTGAATTGCAGATGATATTACAGAAGTGATGTCTGTAGGTCACATTAAATACTGACTTGAGCAGTGGGTGACACAACACAGTGTTTGTCTTCCACAGGGAAGCTTAAAACAAAAGATATTTTTAACCCACTGACAGAACAACAAGGTTAAGCTTCATCTGCTTGGTGTCCCACAGAACTTGCACAAGCAGTTGTTATTGGGAAAGTACAGTCTCAAAACCAGCAACAGCAGCAGTACCTACAGCCCTTTTTTTGGAGAGAAGTTTAAATGCTTTACTGTTGGGGCAGTCCATTTCTAATCCTGACTTGGTGACAGTATCATGTGTATTTATAAAACAAGGCTAGCCATATTTAGGACAACTGAAGAAAAGCTGGAAAAAAAAACAAGCAAACTTGAACACTGAAGCAACCTCAAGCATCTCTTTATTTTGATGATATATTTTTGTAAGGAAAATATTCAGATGATCAGGAATGTATATAACTGAAATCAAGAAAAAGAACAGTATGCATTTAAAAAGACAGAATTATGAAATTATATGAGTGCTTAGAATGGGGCTAAGGGAAGTGCTGAAATAGAGCAAAGGATGGAAGATAATATAGACTACCACCCACTGTAAATGTTTGCAAGTGGCTGTGTTTTAAATGGGATTATTACAGTTGATCTCTATGAATGTCAGAGCCCTAACTTTCAGGCTTTGCATTTTGTATATGGGAAGAAATATGACAATCCTAGGTAATTAAACCATAGACCCAAAGCCCTTACGTTTGATGCAATTTATTTTTAAAATAGGCCTTGTTTTTCAGCTTCATCTGCAGTTCTATGTGAAGATTGATAAATCAGTTTTTACTTGTTTTATTAATAAAACGTAATTTGGATATCTTGAGTTGATGGTTTTGTGATTTAGCTGGGTAAACTATCTTTGTAACAGATAAGTTATTTATAAAAATTAAAAAACTTATATTCTAATGTGGATTTTGTGACTTGTTTTCAGTTTGTGG